CATTCCTCCCTCAATCCCATCTTCTGTGCTGACTCCCCCTTCCCTTCCTGTCTTCTAGAATGCAGCCAATCGGGGCTTAAAAGCCAGCGAGTGGGTGCAGCAGGTGTCAGGCTTGATGGACGGTAAAGGTGGTGGCAAGGATGTGTCTGCACAGGCCACAGGCAAGAACGTTGGCTGCCTGCAGGAGGCGCTGCAGCTGGCCACTTCCTTCGCCCAGCTGCGCCTCGGGGATGTAAAGAACTGAGTGGGGAAGGAGGAGGCTCCCACTGGATCCATCCGTCCAGCCAAGAGCTCTTCATCTGCTACAAGAACATTTGAATCTTGGGACCTTTAAAGAGCCCCTCCTAACCCAGCAGTAACTGGAACACACTTGGGAGCAGTCCTATGTCTCAGTGCCCCTTAAATTTCTGCCCTGAGCCCTCCACGTCAGTGCCATCGGTCTAGAACCACTAACCCCGCATTGCTGTTGATCGTCACGCTCGCATCTATAGATAACGGCTCTCCAGACCTGAGCTTTCCGCGTCAGCAAGTAGGAATCGTTTTTGCTGCAGAGAATAAAAGGACCACGTGCAATACTTAATGCCGCATGATCTCTATCCCTCTTCCCAATAGGGGCTGGCTCTTTTGACAGCCTTTGGCGTCTGTAGAATAAATGCTGTGGCTCCTGCTGGCTGCTGTGGTGTTCACCTAGTCCAGCCCCAGAACCCAAAATTTTGGGAACAGCCCCTAGGGCTGCCTCAAACGTCTGTGGAGGTGGAGGCCAAATAGGTGGGGTGACTTGGAGCAAGGCGTTCATAATTCAGTAGATGAGGGGTGGAGGTAGTTGGAAGCAGAGAAGCCTTTCTTGGAGCTGCTCTCCCCCCTCCCTTCCAGCAAGATGGATGGATCCGGCTACCCTGCACAACTGGGACCGGGCCGTTCTCCCTCCGGGCCTCCAGGGGCGCTGTAGTGCCTCCCGCCGCTCTCTCGACAGCCCATGCGCAGCCGCGCGTCTTTAAACAACGGAAGAACCAGTGGATGCGGCAGGGCGTTGGGCGGAAGGGGTTCGCACGCCAAGAACCGCCATGCCTGGGGATCACCGCCGCATCCGCGGCCCTGAAGAATCGCAGCCGCCGCAGCTGTACGCGGCCGACGAGGAGGAGGCGCCCGGCACCCGCGACCCAACGCGGCTACGGCCCGTGTACGCGCGCGCCGGGCTGCTGAGCCAGGCCAAGGGCTCGGCCTACCTGGAGGCGGGAGGCACCAAGGTGCTGTGTGCCGTGTCGGGCCCGCGACAGGCCGAGGGCGGCGAGCGCGGCGGCGGCCCGGCCGGAGCAGGCGGCGAGGCCCCGGCCGCGCTGCGCGGTCGCCTGCTCTGCGACTTCCGCCGCGCACCCTTCGCGGGCCGCCGGCGCCGCGCTCCCCCGGGCGGCTGCGAGGAGCGTGAGCTGGCGCTGGCGCTGCAGGAGGCGCTGGAGCCGGCTGTGCGCCTGGGCCGCTACCCGCGCGCGCAGCTCGAGGTGTCGGCGCTGCTGCTGGAGGACGGTGGCTCGGCCCTGGCCGCCGCGCTCACCGCCGCCGCGCTCGCCCTGGCCGACGCGGGCGTGGAGATGTACGACCTGGTGGTGGGCTGCGGCCTCAGCCTCGCGCCGGGGCCCGCGCCCACCTGGCTCCTGGACCCCACGCGGCTCGAGGAAGAGCGCGCCGCCGCCGGCCTCACCGTGGCGCTCATGCCTGTGCTGAATCAGGTGGCCGGGCTGCTGGGCAGCGGCGAGGGCGGCCTGACAGAGAGCTGGGCGGAGGCCGTACGCCTGGGCCTCGAGGGCTGCCAGCGCCTCTACCCCGTGCTGCAGCAGAGCCTGGTGCGGGCCGCCCGCCGCAGGGGCGCCGCCGCCCAGCCCTGAACCAGAAGCCTGAGCAACTACGGACGCAAGCCGAGGACCGTGCTGCCGCCGTCCACGAAAAGACCCGCGCCATCGGCCTCCAGTTTGCGTCGAGAATTCCTGGAAGGGCCCTGATATGACTGTGGTTGGACTGACCTGACTGCCAGATGGTGGGACTTGGTCTGGAGCAGGGACTACTTGGAATGATAAAGGCAAAACTCAACAGCCCCTGGAGCTGCGCTTGTGGTGGAGCTGGACCCTGAAATTACCTGGACCTTTTTTTTAGAGACAGGGTTTCTTTCTGCAGTCTCAAACTCCTAGCCTTGATTGATCCTCCTGCCTTGGCCTCCCAAAGTGCTGGGACTACAGGTGCATGCAACCACACCTGGCTAATTTTCTTTTCTTCTTTCTTTCTTTTTTTTTTTTTTTTTTTTTTGATGGAGTCTTGTTCTGTTGCCCAGGCTGGAGTGCAATGGTGCAATCTTGGCTCACTGCAACCTCTGCCTCCTGGGTTCAATCCATTCTCCTGCCTCAGCCTCCCAAGTAGCTGGGATTACAGGCACATGCCTCCATACCGGGCTAATTTTTGTATTTTTAGTAGAGATGGGGTTTCGCCATGTGGGCCAGGCTGTTCTCGAATGCCTGACCTCAGGTGATCCACCCGCCTTGGCCTCCCAAAGTGCTGGAATTACAGGTGTGAGCCACTGTGCCCAGCTGAGTAAATTTCTTGATTGCACAGAATGTACGGTGATATTGGCGGACTTAAGGACATCGAATTGTTTATCAGGAATAAAGTATTATGTGTGTTTTCTGCGGCCCTGGATAATGCTGTAGCATTCAGGGTCGATTGAGTAAAAAAAATGTAGAGATGGTTTCCTGTTTGTTTTTGCTTCTAGTTTTCATTCATTTGCTATTTATTCTCTTCTGGCTTTGCTTGTGTATGCATATATATAAAACCATTATTATTATTATTATTATTTTTAGTTTCTAGTGGAAGGCTTTTATTTGGTTCTGTGAATAGTCATTTTGTTTCCTAAGAACTTCCAGCAAGTTGTATTCATTCCATTCATCTAGAATTCCTAGGCTGCCTTTGTCGGGCCTGCAGGTATTAATGGAGAATAGCAGCTTTTTATTTTTTTATATTTATTTTTTGAGACAGAGTCTCACTCTGTTGCCCAGGCTGGAGTGCAATGGCGCGATCTCAGCTCACTGCAACCTCCGCCTCAGAGGTTCAAGTGATTCTCCTGCCTCAGCCTCTGGAATAGCTGGGACTACAGGCACCTGCCACCACACCCAGCTAACTTTTTGTATTTTTAGAGAAGATGGGGTTTCATCATGTTGGCCAAGCTGGTCTCAAACTCCTGATCTCAGTGATCCATCTGCCTCAGCCTCCCAAAGTTATAAGATTTTTTTCCTCTGGTTTTTAGTAAATGTTTTTTTTGAGATTGCTTAGCACCAGAATGATTTGCAAATTTGAAAATAGGAACTCCACTAGGAATGCCGGATAGAAGAGTGCTTCACATTTGTAGAGGGAGACAAGAACTAAATATCACGACGTCTTTCTGAGCCTTTTGGTTTGCTAACGTGCCCCAAATTCTTATTCCAAACGGTATAAGATAATTATGTGTAAATGAATACCAGCTCTACTTAGTTTTATTTCATATTTGTGTATCTGAATATATTAAAATATCTTTTTTTTTTTTTTGATGCGGAGTCTTGCTCTGTTGTCCAGCCTGGAGTGCAGTGGCATGATCTCGGCTCACTGCAACCTCTGCCTCCCAGGTTCAAGCGATTCTCCTGCCTCAGCCTCCTAAGTAGCTGGTATTACAGGAGTGTGCCATTAGCCTGGCTAATTTTTGTATTTTTAGTAGAGATGGATTTTCATTGTGTTGGCCATGCTGGTCTTGAACTCCTGACCTCAAGTGATCCTCCTGCCTTGGCCTCCCAAAGTACTGTGATTACTATCATGAGCCACCACACCTGGCCTAAAAGATCATTGATTTAGTTTTGAGTAAGATTTTAAGTGATTAAATTATGGTATTGTTGTGTCTGGAATATCTGATATTAGGGTTTTTTTTTTTTTTTTTTACAGTTTTTGATATGCTTTATTTTGGGTATGTAGTTTACAAAATATAAAGGAAATATAAGGAGTGTTCTCTTTTTTTTTTAAATAAAAAGTGTATTTTTAACTGGGCATGGTGGCTCACTCCTGTAACCCCAGCACTGTGGGAGGCTGAGGCTGGTGAATCGCCTGAGTCCAGGAGTTTGAGACCAGCCTGGGCAACAAGGTGAAACCCTGTTTCTATCAAAAAAAAAAAAAAAAAAAAAAAAGGAAAAAAAATAAGTCAGGCATGGTGGTATGCACCTGTAGTCCCAGCTACTTGAAGGCTGAGGCAGGAGGATCGCTTGTGCCTGGGAGGTTGAAGCTACAGTGAGCTATGGTCAAGCTACTGCACTCCATTATAGGCAACCCTATCTCAAAAAAGCAAAGCAAAACAAAACATTTTTCCCCTTGATTATAGAGGTTTGAGAAAAATTTGAGGGAAGATTCAGAAAATTACCTGTAACTGAACAGAATGCCACCAGCTTGGGCTTATTCTGCATGCATAATTATGAACATTTTCCCAGCTCTTGTGAAAATTCTCACATTCATAGAAAGATAGATGCACCAGTAAAATAAATACCTGTAAATACGATAATAATTTCATAATAATATGCTTCACCTAGATTTACCAGTTACTAATATTTTGCCAGTTTTATTTTCTCACACACTTTTGTTGAGCATCTGAAAACCATACACATGATGACAGTTCAACCCATAATGTTTTAGTTTGCATCTCCCAAGAATAAGGTTTTTCTTCTGTATAACAAGAATATTGTAATCATACCTAAGAAAATGAATTTTATTACATATGTGTTCTATATTCAAATTTCTGTAATTACCCCTAAGATGTCTTTTAAATGATTTTTAGCATTGATAGTCTGTGCCTGTGTAGATTATAACATTGGCTATTGCAAAATAATGGTTTTCTTTTTCTCTTTTTTTTTGAGACGAAATCTTGCTCTATTGTCCAAGCTGGAGGGCAGTGGCACAATCTCGGCTCACTGCAACCTCCGCCTCCCAGGTTCAAGCAGTTCTCATGCTTCACCCTCCTGAGTAGCTGGGATTACAGGCAGGTGCCACTGTGCTCTGCTAATTTTTATATTTTTAGTAGAGACGGAGTTTCATCGAGCTGGCCAGACTGGTCTTGAACTCCTGACCTCAAGTGATCCACCTGCCTCGTCCTCCCAAAGTGCTGGGGTTACAGGTGTGAGCCACTGCACCCAGCCTAAAATGATGGTTTTCTGATTCTAGCATTTCTTTTATAAGATTGCTATGTAAAGCACAGCTTTTCTTTTTTTAGGGAAAAATGTCTTTTAACAGCTGCAAAATAAATATTCTTTCAATGGAATGACAATTATTATTTTTGCCATATATTTATTTTAAAAATTTATGTATAATGGTAACCTGAGCCTGCATGTTATTCATGTGTGGTGCCATACTGATCTTTAATTTTAATGTGAAGCAAGTACTAATATAGTAAAGCATAAATTATATAAAATTTGCTTTATATTTTGGATTGCAAATTAATTGCTGTACTTTATAGAAAAGTTTCCCAAATCCGTTTTACTTTTTTGTATTTGAAATTTAATCACAGGTGGAATCTTAAAGAGAGCATTTAGGGATATTGTAAACAGATGTTATTAAGGACTAATGTTAACAAACATTGAAGAAGAGAAAACAGTATTTGTTTTTAGCTTAACATCTTAGTGGAGTGAAATATTTTCAGTATATTTATTTTATTTATTTATTAATTATTTTTTTTTTTGAGATGGAGTCTGGCTGTATTGTCCAGGCTGGAGTGCAGCGGTGCAATCTCAGCTCACTGCAACCTCTGCCTCCTGGGTTCAAGCGATTCTTGTGTCTCAGCCTCCCGAGTAGTTGGGATTTACAAGTCAATTTTTTTTTTAACTAAAACTACAGAATCTATTTTTCTTGGTCTCATACTCAGTTTTTTATGTAGTCACTTAGTAAATAACCTAATTTGCTTGTTTTCTCCACACTAATTTTAGGGTGAATTCCTCATTTCGCTTTTCAGATCATGGGGTGAGGGGGATGGTTGTGTGTGTGAGGAACTGAGGAATCAGATGGAAAACAATGCCTCTGCTCCTTTGAGTATAATCAGTGATATTTGAGGTTCCAGGGTTAAATGCTGCATTTTTATTTCTGACGTTCGTACCTTAAAATATTTGAAGAAAATAAACTATTTCATTGTTGTCAGAAATGTAGTTCTTTTATTTTCCTGCCCCTCTCCCC